CGGTGGCCACACCTGGAATCCTAGCACTTCGGGAGGGGAGGCGGGAGGATCGCTTGAGCTCAGCAGTTCGAGATCTGCCTGGGCAACATAGTGGGCCGGTCTCTTAAAAAAAAAAAAAAAAAAAGGCCGGGCGCGTGGCTCACGCTTGTAATCCCAGCACTTTGGGAGGCCGAGGAAGGCGGATCACGAGGTCAGGATATCGAGACCATCCTGGCCAACATGGTGAAACCCTGTCTCTACTAAAATACAAAAAAATTAACCGGGCGTGGTGGCGCGCGCCTGTAGTCCCAGCTACTCCGGAAGCTGAGACGGGAGAATCGCTTGAGCCCGGGAGGTGGAGATTCCGAGCCGAGATCGCGCCACTGCACTCCAGCCTGGCGAAAGAGCAAGACTCTGTCCCCCGCCCCCCAAACAAAACAAAACAAAACAAAAAAGAGTGGCTACTTTTCAGGAGACCGCATCTCTATAAAAAATAAGAAAAAATTAGCTGAGCGTGGTGGGGCGCGCCTGCGAGGACCGCTGGAGCCCGGAGGCGGAGGCTGCGGTGAGCCGTGACCCCTCTACCGTGCGGGTGAAGGGCAGGGCGGAGCCGCCCCTGCGCCCCAGCGTCTGTGGAACGGGGACGGGGAGCGGGGCTGGGGCCACACGAGGGCCGCACAGGGTGGGTGCCACTGAGGGTCTGGGGGCCGAGCCCGTGGGAGCGGACCCGGCAACGGAGAGGAGCGGGGCCAGCGTGGGCTCAGCGCTTCCCCTGCTCCGCTGGGCGGGCGACAGCACCCGGGAGGCGGCGGCGGAGCGACCAGTCGCGCGGCCGCGGTGCTGGATGCAGGAGGGCCTGGTGCCCCGCCCTCAACACCCTAATCCCCGCCCCACCCCACCCCCACCCCCTAGTCTCCGCCCCCATCACCCCCTCCGTCTCTGTCCCCGCCCTGCCTCTTCTCCCGAATTAGTTTTGTCCGCGCTCGGCCGCCGTGCAGTCGGTCGTTCCACTTCCGCCTTCGCCCACGTGGTCCGGCTCCGGCTCAGTCAGCCGCGTCGCGAATGGGGCAGGAGCGAGCCTCTCTGGTCCCGACGCGGGTGGCCCGGGTCTCCTCGACTCCTGAGGAAAGCCCACCGGGCGGGGCGGGAGGTGAAGAGGCTGGGGAAGTCAGAGGTTAACCTGGGCGTCAGGGGACGTTGGAGTTGATCCGTCAGGGTCCCGGGGCGGTCTGGGGGCAGTAGAGACGGGGCTTGGGCGCGGGGCCTGAGAGGTCAGGGGTCAGCAGGAGTGAGGCTGGGGCGTCCAGGTCCGAGAGGTCAGGGGTCAGCTGGAGAGGGGCTGGGGCGCCGGTTTCCCGGAGGTCAGGGGTCAGAAGGAACAGGGCTGCAGCGTCAGGGTCCGAGAGGTTAGGGGTCGGCAGAGGCGGAGCTGGGGCACTGGGGGTCAGGGGTCGGGGATCAGGGCGGGGTCGGGTGCACTGGTAGCCTGCGCATGGGCCTCCAGCTTCGCGCGCTGTTGGGAGCCTTCGGACGGTGGACCCTGCGCCTGGGACCGCGTCCGTCCTGGTAATGACCGCGACGCCGGGCGACCCCGCTATCGGGCCCCCGCTCACGCCGCCCTTCTCCGCAGCTCGCCGCGCATGGCCGGGAACGCGGAGCCGCCGCCCGCCGGAGCCGCATGCCCCCAGGACCGGAGGTCCTGCAGCGGCCGGGCCGGGGGCGACCGCGTCTGGGAGGACGGAGAACATCCGGCGAAGAAGCTCAAGAGCGGTGGCGACGAGGAGCGGCGCGAGAAGCCGCCCAAGCGGAAGATCGTGCTGCTCATGGCCTATTCGGGCAAGGGCTACCACGGCATGCAGGTGTGGCCGCCCGGGAAGCGGCAGGTCCCGCGATATAAAATCTGTTTTTGTCTCCTTTTTCCAGAGGAATGTCGGGTCCTCACAATTCAAAACAATTGAAGATGACTTGGTGTCCGCCCTCGTCCGGTCAGGCTGTATTCCTGAAAATCATGGTGAGGACATGAGGAAAATGTCCTTCCAGCGCTGCGCCCGGACAGACAAGGTGGGTGGTGGCCTTCTCTGCCCCTCCCCCGCACCTTCCGTCACCCGTTCTGCTTTGTTTACAGGGTGTGTCCGCAGCCGGCCAGGTGGTATCCCTGAAGGTGTGGCTGATTGACGACATTCTAGAAAAGATCAACAGCCACCTTCCCTCTCACATTCGGATTCTGGGTAAGCCTTGCAGTGCAGGCGGCCACACACCTGCCTTTCTCCTCCCTGACCACCTCCCCCCTAGGACTGAAGCGGGTCACGGGCGGGTTTAACTCCAAGAACAGATGTGATGCCAGGACCTATTGCTACCTGCTGCCCACGTTTGCCTTTGCGCACAAGGACCGGGACGTTCAGGATGAGACCTACCGCCTGAGCGCCGAGACGCTGCAGCAGGTCAACAGGCTCCTGGCCTGCTACAAGGGCACGCACAACTTCCACAATTTCACCTCGCAGAAGGGGCCGCAGGATCCCAGTGCCTGCCGCTACATCCTGGAGATGTACTGCGAGGAACCCTTTGTGCGGGAGGGCCTGGAGTTTGCGGTGATCAGGGTGAAGGGCCAGAGCTTCATGATGCATCAGATCCGGAAGATGGTCGGCCTGGTGGTGGCCATTGTGAAGGGTTATGCCCCTGAGAGCGTGCTGGAGCGCAGCTGGGGCACAGAGAAGGTGGACGTGCCCAAGGCGCCCGGACTCGGCCTGGTCCTGGAGAGGGTGCACTTCGAGAAGTACAACCAGCGCTTTGGCAACGATGGGCTGCATGAGCCGCTGGACTGGGCGCAGGAGGAAGGAAAGGTCGCAGCCTTCAAGGAGGAGCACATCTACCCCACCATCATCGGCACCGAGCGGGACGAACGCTCCATGGCCCAGTGGCTGAGCACCTTGCCCATCCACAACTTCAGTGCCACCGCTCTCACGGCAGGTGGCACGGGCGCCAAGGTAGGGGCACAGTCCCAGCAGTGCTCAGCAGACCTCTTATTCTCCATGTGGTCTTCTTCTGCAGGTGCCCAGTCCCCTGGAAGGCAGTGAAGGGGACGGAGACACTGACTGAGGCGATGGGAGCTGCCCACCAGAGTGCCTCTGAGCAGCTCACAGTGTGTGCCCAGATGTGCCACCCCTGTGGGCAGCAAGAAGCTGGGATCGCTGCAGCCATGTTTTCCCGGCCATGCCGGCGTTGTAACCTCAGGACCTTCCCTTGTAGGAACAGCCTTTCTCGAATCTGTTTTCAGCTCTTGCATTGCATAGATGAACCTCAGCATGTAAAGAACTATTTTTTTAAAGAAGTGATTTTCTTATTAAACAAGTACAAATTTTGCTTAGTCAATCCTTGGTTTGCCTTTTTCTTAGTCTTTTTTAACATTTTTTTCGTCCACAGAGATGAGCACAGCATGGTGTCCCGTTGAGAACAGATACGGCTGAACAAAAGAGAAAGGCCCAGGAGGTTGGCTCAGCCTGTAATCCCAGCACTTGGGAGGCTGAGGTGGGCAGATCGCTTGAGTACAGGAGTTCCAGACCAGCCTGGGTAAAATGGTGAAACCGCGTCTCTGCAAAAGATTAGCTGGGCATGGCGGCATGCCCTGTAGTTCAGCTGCTCAGGAGGCTGAGGTGGGAGGATTGCCTGAGTCTGGAGAAGTCGAGGCTGCCCTGATTGCCACTGCACTCAAAAAAAAAAAAAACAACAACAACCAAAAAAACTGGCCAGGCGTGGTGGCTCATGCCTGTAATCCCAACACTTCGGGAGGCTGAGGCAGGTGGATTACTTGAGGTCGGGAGTTTGAGACCAGCCTGACCAGCATGGAGAAACCCCGTCTCTACTAAAAATACAAAAATTAGCTGGGCGCGATGGTGGGCGCCTGTAATCCCAGCTACTTGGGAGGCTGAGGCAGGAGAATCGCTTGAACCTGGGAGGTGGAGATTGCAGTGAGCCAAGATTGCGCCACTGCACTCCAGCCTGGGTGAGAGAGCCAAACTCCGTCAAAAAAAAAACAACAAAAAAACCCAGCATCCTGCACTCTGCAGGGTGGTCCCGAGGCAGGGCTGTGGAGGGCACTGAAGCAGGGGCCCCGCTGACCTGCCGCATCCCCGAGAGGGGTGGCAGCCACGGGCTCCTCTTCCTAGACAGCCCCATGCGTGCAGCCTTTGCCCTGGTTGCAGGTCGGTACTCGCCTCAGCACTGTCCCGGTGCCAGGCAGGTGGGGGTTGGGGCAGAGGGCAGAAGGAAAGGGTGCATCGCGGAACAGGCCCTTAGTGGAGCTTACTGGAAGACCCCACCAGCCGCTGCTGCACGTCATTGGTCACAGGTGCATCCAGCGGCCCTTCGTAGCTGCAAGGGAGGCTGGGGAAGACTGCTTTTGAAGTGGCGCTTAGCGTGGAACAAAACACACTGCGTTAGCCAGGAGCAGGGGATCCTTGGCTGGCGGGCTGCCAGGAGCCCAGGGAGGGGCTCAGCGGAGGAAGTGCCGTGCATACACGTGGCCTCCCAGCCTGCAGCCCGTGGGCGCACGTGACCAATGCACGAGTGCCTGATGCCCCAGCGGTGCACACAACTAATGCGCATGCGCCTGACGTGCCAACAATGCATGTGACTAATGCGCAGTCGCCTGTCGCCCCAGCAGTGCGTGAGTGACATGTGCACGTGCCCATGATGCGGTGGACACCGTGTGTGAGAAGTGGGGCAGGACAGGTGGGATTGGGAGATGCTTCAGGCAGTGAGCTCCTAGGGCGTGGGGTGCCCAAGAGAGTGGAGCTGGTTTTAGGGATTTTGGCCAGAGGAGCAGTGGGGCTCACTGCTTCGGGAGCCAGGGAGTGCAGGTGTGAGGCCCACTGGGCTTTGGGTTTGAGGGATGGATGAGCTGGGCCGTTAACTGGAACGGGAGACAGGGAAAGGAATGGGTTTGGAGAACAAGCAGGAGCTTGGTTCTAAGCATGTTAATTTTACCTGGGATAGACAGGACTTTATTTTTTATTTTTATTTTGTTTGAGACGGAGTCTCGCTGTGTTGCCCAGCCTGGAGTGCAGTGGCGCGATCTCGGCTCACTGCAACCTGCGCCTCCCGGGCTCAAGCGATTCTCCTTCCTCAGCCTCCAGAGTAGCTGAGAGTACAGGTGCCCGCTGCCACGCCCGGCTGATTTTTGTATTTTTGGTAGAGACAGGGTTTCACCATGTTGGTCAGGCTGGTCTCAAACTCCTAAGCTCAGGTGATCCACCCGCCTTGGCCTCCCAAAGTGCTGGGATTACAGGCGTGAGCCACCGTGCCCGGCCTGGGTGACCCATTTAAATCACTTTTGATGATCCTGGGGTATGTGACATTTTAAAATAATATGTATATATGGAAGGAAATAAAAAACTATAAAAAAGGGAAGTTGCCTTTCATTCTCTAATTCCCAGTATCCC